CTTCACTCAGAGACTTTTCTTTGGATTGGGAAGGGTAAAATATCCGAAGATTTGAACTCCAAAAGAAACAAAATGATTCTATGCAAACGTTTCCTACTTAAAACTCATTCATTGGACAAATATTCACTTAGTCCCTGGCACTATTTGGTAATAGGAATACAGGAGTGCATATGGCAGATAAAGTTCTGTTGCTGCCCTTACCAAGTTTCGTGGGGGTGAGATGTGGTGTTAGTAAATGCATACTATTTTGTCTGTATTTAAATCGAGTCCAAATCTCTCGCTCTACAGCCCGCCTTGGGATGTTTCTTATATCCCAAGAAACAGAATATTTTGATGGGATCGCTGATGTTTCAGACTGCAAAAGCAGCTCAGGGCGTTTGCAGTCGTGCAAGTCAACAAGATAACCGTCTGGACCGGAAGCTGGGCTCCTCCCGGTCTCCTAACGCCAAATCCAACACCAAGCTTCTGCAGCTGCCACCTCCCGTAGACTTCGCATTTCTTCCGCACTCTCCTCTCACGACGGGTCTTCTTTGTTGTACTTAATTTCCTACGCAATAAGATTTCAGCATGACCATCAGTCCCCCAAAGACTAATTCCCACAGAGCCGAAGTTCCCACCAAGGGCCGAGGGTTAAGGTTACTAAAATCAGCGTTTCTGAATCCTGTCTCAAGTTGTCTCATCTGGGCTTCCGTAAGAACGGTTTCTTCATAAGAGGGCCTTCAGCGACAGCCAAGCTCGGAAAAGAACGGGAATAAGTTGTCTTTTATATTTCCTCAAATACTGTGAATGGTCTGAGGCGCAGGTCAGGTGTATTTAAAAACCTTTAAACAGTATTCCCCCGCCCCAAAAACTGGCCTTGAAGGAACAAGTGAAACTCATCCTGCTTTTCATGTTTGCTGGGTTTGCCCGTTACACCCCTTCGCCCGCACTTATCTAGACAGGCAGCTCTCGGCCACCCTCCGGGGTCCTGATTTTGAAAAGAGGAGTGGACCAATCAGATGTGGAGCGCTGTTTCGCGCTGCCATTTGAGCCTGGGCTGAAACTGCGGGTGTGACCCCCCCGTGGTGGCTCTGGGTGTCTGCGGAGGAGCTGGGGGCGGAAGCATGAGGCTAACGGCTTGGCTTCAGTGAACGCACCGGGATGTGCAGGCCGGGAGGTAGAGGCAGGCTGATGGGGGAGGGAACGAGCAGCCTGTGAGACGGGGTGACGGCGGCTACCAGCCCGGGCGGGCACCGGGACTGGAAGAGTTGCCTGAGCAGCCGGCTGGTCCGGCGGCCAGGCTAGGGCGGGGGCGAGCGCCCAGTTGAGCCTGCTGGGGCTGGAGGAGCGAGAAGGGTTTTCTTCACATTTCAGAGCGAACCAGACGGGGACAGTAAGGTTTGGAGGAAGGGGGATCGTTGGAAGTAGCAAGAAGTGGAGAGAATCTGGCAATAGACGAGAAACCGAAAGAATCAGAAAGAAGTCTATGTGAGTAGCTGAAAGCATTGGGTGACCAGAAAGAAGGTCGGTGTAAGTGAAGGAAGAGTGAGGTGTGGCTGGATCAAAGGGCTAAGAGAAGCGGGTCTGTGTAAGTGGATGTGAGTGAGGATCAAGGAAAAGCCGTGGAAGTGGCCGGGGGTCGGGGCCGCAGAAGTGCCAGACGGGGCCGGAAAGCAGCCGAGCGGAGTTCAAATTTGAGAGCGTTTGGAAATTGGAAGACTTGGTGGCGAACGAGGGTCAGGACCTGCATCCTGCCTCAGAGAGTTATCGACGTATCCGGAATGTGGGATCAGAGGCTGGTGAGGTTGGCCCTGTTGCAGCATCTGCGGGCCTTCTATGGTATTAAGGTGAAGGGTGTCCGTGGGCAGTGCGATCGCAGGAGACATGAAACAGCAGCCACGGAAATAGGGGTAAGTTCTGTGAAAAGGGATTTAGGTTTAAATTGTGTTAGAGTAACTGAATTTGTCATTTTAGGGTAAAATATTTGGAGTACCTTTTAATGCACTGCCCCATTCTGCTGTACCAGAATATGGACACATTCCAAGGTAAGCAGAGTTTGAAATGAAGAAGGCCGGGTTGTCTAGCCACCTGAAAAAATCTCTCTTTCAGCTTTCTTGTCGATGCTTGCACATCTTTAGAAGACCATATTCATACCGAAGGGCTTTTTCGGAAATCAGGATCTGTGATTCGCCTAAAAGCACTAAAGGTGAGCATATTGTTGAACTATTAATTTTTCATCAAAATACTCAAGATTATTATATTTATTTCAGAATAAAGTGGATCATGGTGAAGGTTGCCTATCTTCTGCACCTCCTTGTGATATTGCGGGACTTCTTAAGCAGTTTTTTAGGGAACTGCCAGAGCCCATTCTCCCAGCTGATTTGCATGAAGCACTTTTGAAAGCTCAACAGTTAGGCACAGAGGAAAAGAATAAAGCTACACTGTTGCTCTCCTGTCTTCTGGCTGACCACACAGTTCATGTATTAAGATACTTCTTTAACTTTCTCAGGAATGTTTCTCTTAGGTAAGTGGTAATTAAAACTCTTGGCAAATAATGCTCCATCTAATAAAGCGTTTATTCACTTAAGATCCAGTGAGAATAAGATGGACAGCAGCAATCTTGCAGTAATATTTGCACCGAATCTTCTTCAGACAAGTGAAGGACATGAAAAGATGTCTTCTAACACAGAAAAGAAGCTACGATTACAGGCTGCAGTAGTACAGACTCTTATCGATTATGCATCAGATATTGGTAAGATGTAGTTGCATTATTAACAGAATTTGTAATTGTCTTACTTGTGAACATTTTCATTTAGGGCGTGTACCAGATTTTATCCTGGAAAAGATACCAGCCATGTTGGGTATTGATGGTCTCTGTGCTACTCCATCACTGGAAGGCTTTGAAGAAGGTGAATATGAAACTCCTGGTGAATATAAGAGAAAGAGAAGACAAAGTGTAGGAGGTAAGTGGCGGTCCCATTTTATGGAGGTACAGGAAGTTGTAATTGCTTATGCCTTGCATTTCAGATTTTGTTAGTGGAGCACTAAATAAATTTAAACCTAACAGAACACCTTCTATTACACCTCAAGAAGAAAGAATTGGTAGGTATTTATTATATGCATTTATTTAAATTAACAAGTTGGTTTTGTTTTGATATTTTTTCAGCCCAGCTATCTGAATCACCAGTGATTCTTACACCAAATGCTAAGCGTACATTGCCAGTAGATTCTTCTCATGGTTTCTCAAGTAAGAAAAGGAAGTCCATCAAGCACAATTTTAACTTTGAGCTGTTGCCAAGTAATCTCTTCAATAGCAGTTCTACACCGGTATCAGGTAGCAAATAGAATTTATATAAATGGATTGTAGTGTGGTATATTACATGTGGTTATTTTTGTAGTTCACATCGATACAAGCTCAGAAGGGTCATCTCAGAGTTCACTCTCTCCTGTACTCATTGGTGGAAACCATTTGATCACTGCAGGTGTGCCAAGGCGAAGTAAAAGAATTGCAGGCAAAAAAGTTTGCAGGTACTTTATCCAGGACATTTTGTTTTCATCGGCTATCAGTATACATTTGGTCTTTTATCTGCAGGTTGACAATGGTCTCCAGGATGGTCTCTACCATGCTATCTGGCCTACTGTTTTGGCTGGCATCTGGATGGACTCCAGCATTTGCTTACAGCCCCCGGACCCCTGACCGGGTCTCAGAAGCAGATATCCAGAGGCTGCTTCATGGTGTTATGGAGCAATTGGGCATTGCCAGGCCCCGAGTGGAATATCCAGCTCACCAGGCCATGAATCTTGTGGGCCCCCAGAGCATTGAAGGTATTTACTGTGTTCTGATGGTTTGAAGTTTCACTGCAATGAACTACTTCTGATTCCCTCGCAGGTGGAGCTCATGAAGGACTTCAGCATTTGGGTCCTTTTGGCAACATCCCCAACATCGTGGCAGAGTTGACTGGAGACAACATTCCTAAGGACTTTAGTGAGGATCAGGGGTACCCAGACCCTCCAAATCCCTGTCCTGTTGGAAAAACAGGTAACAGATATGCCTTTGGGTTCCCATGAAAAGTTCCTCAAAAACCTTTGGCTGTTTGCAGCAGATGATGGATGTCTAGAAAACACCCCTGACACTGCAGAGTTCAGTCGAGAGTTCCAGTTGCACCAGCATCTCTTTGATCCGGAACATGACTATCCAGGCTTGGGCAAGTGGGTAAGTCCTATCTCAATTGTTAGTAGATTTTGGCATTTTTTGTTTTCTTTTCTCCCCATTCTAGAACAAGAAACTCCTTTACGAGAAGATGAAGGGAGGAGAGAGACGAAAGCGGAGGGTAACACGTGCCTGGCTGGATTGTTGCGGGGAAACCACATGGTTTTTGTTTGTTTGTTTTTCAGAGTGTCAATCCATATCTACAAGGACAGAGACTGGATAATGTTGTTGCAAAGAAGTCTGTCCCCCATTTTTCAGATGAGGATAAGGATCCAGAGTAAAGAGAAGATGCTAGACGAAAACCCACATTACCTGTTAGGCCTCAGCATGGCTTATGTGCACGTGTAAATGGAGTCCCTGTGAATGACAGCATGTTTCTTACATAGATAATTATGGATACAAAGCAGCTGTATGTAGATAGTGTATTGTCTTCACACCGATGATTCTGCTTTTTGCTAAATTAGAATAAGAGCTTTTTTGTTTCTTGGGTTTTTAAAATGTGAATCTGCAATGATCATAAAAATTAAAATGTGAATGTCAACAATAAAAAGCAAGACTATGAAAGGCTCAGATTTCTTGCAGTTTAAAATGGTGTCTGAGGTTGTACTATTTTGGCCAAGTCTGTAGAAAGCTGTCATTTGATTTTGATTATGTAGTTCATCCAGCCCTTGGGCATTGTTATACACCAGTAAAGAAGGCTGTACTCAAGAGGAGGAGCTGACACATTTCACTTGGCTGCGTCTTAATAAACATGAATGCAAGCATTGGCATATGGAGTTTTCTTTTTAAAGCATTATAAAGA